AGCGGGAGGGAGAGGGAAGTGGGGGGAGCTCCTGCGTGGGGTGGCGGGGGGGCGCCAGACGCCGGTTCGATCGGGGGCGGCGGGCGCAGGCTGTGCGGGTAGCGCCGGAGCCAGAGCGTGGCACTGTCCGTCCGAGGAGCCAGTGGTTCTGCGCTCTGGGGGCCTGCAGGGGTCGACAGTCGGCCGTGCCTGCACCCAGCGTGCGGGCTCCCGCTCGCTCCATCGCCTCTCAGCGCCCGCCAGCCTGGCTGCCTATCTGGCCCCTCCAGCCGGCCTGCCTCCCTATCTGCCCTCCCGGTGCCGGTTCCAGTGCCCGTGCGCCCGCGGGACCCGGGAAGCCGCGCGGGAGAGTCCTGGCGCACTCAGCCTCTCTTTGTCCGCGCTCTGGCCGCGGCTTTGGGAAGGGACTGCGAGCGAGCCGGGAGTTCTCTGGGGGTTGCTACCCTGGGAAGAATCCGTGCCCTCCCCACCCCAACCCTCATTACCGGCACACCTAGGGCGGGGCCGGGCGGCCGCAGGTGAGGGCAGGGGCCTAGCAGCCCTGGAGAGCCCACCCCCGGCCGGCGCTCCGCACCCGGCAGCCACTGCAGATCTCGAGCAGGCGGCGGGGCCGGGCCGGGCGGGAGAGTGGGGCTTGCCCGGAGGGCCGGGAGGGGCCGGTGCCGGCCCGGGGGCGGGGCCGTGGGGCGGGGACCTCGGCGCCCCGGTACTTTTCCACCGCAGGGGCCGGGGGCGGGGCCGCCGCCTCCACGCCAGCTTAGGCCCACACGTGGCGGCTGATGTAACGCCCGTGCCCCCACATCTCTCTCCCCGATTAAAGCGGACGCGCCCCACTTCGAGGAACCGGGACGCTGCGGGCGGTGCCGCTGCTCCCAGACCGACCGCGCCCCTGCCCGCCGGCCGGAGGCCTCCGCGCCTCGGGCCGGCGGATACTTAAAGGAGCCGCACCCCCTTTCGGGCCTGCTCTCCGCAAGCCACACCCCCTCGCGGATCACTCTTAAAGGAGACGGGACGCTTGCTCGCTGACAGCTTCCGCACAAAGCGCGGTCTATTTCTCCGCTGAAAGGAGCGTGAGGGTGCGGCCGTTGGGAAATAAAGGCTGCAGGGCGAGGAGTGGGGAAAGAGAAAAACCTGAAAGGTTAAAGACTGCCAAAGTGAGGGAGCATCAGAAGGTTGGAGAGTAGTGGGTGAGGGGACTGGTTCTAGGGACTAATGGGCGACACTGAGCATGCCCAAGTGTTTCCAAGGACCGCAGAGAAAACGCCCCCTTTACTTGGCCTATGCGGCGACTGCGGCTGTACCTGCTCAGTTCCCGGCTCTGGGGACACAGAAGAATCACGCCTCTGCCCTGGTAGAACTCTCCATCTAGTGGGGAGCCAGACTTGGGCACAAGGAAGCATGCCTCAATTGCTACGTGTGGCAAGCGTGGGGGTACAGTAGGAAGGCTGACAGCAACGGGGAGGACCTAGGAAGGCTTCATGAAGATAATAGCATTGGGATAGGTTTTGAGGATGGGTAGGATACATACAGGTGGAAGTGGAGACAAGGGTGCTCAAAAAACATGGAACGGGTGCCGGGGCAAAGGCATGAAGCAGGAGCCCTCTGCAAGTGCTGGGTAGTCTCACGTGGCGGCAGATGGCCGCAGGCTGCTGACCTGGGCTCCCAGGTAGAACTAAGGGCTGTTTCCTGCTCCCACAGCTCCTCCACTTCCTCCAACACAGTGAATGGAAATTATGCTTCTTCCTCTGTCTACTAAACTGTGCGGTCCTTCAAGCTAGGAAAAGAGCCTGTCACCTTTCCATCCCCCGTGAGGACTCCAGGGCTTGGCCAAGATGGACCGTTAAAACTGATTGACCTGACAGTCCTGTCTGATACTCAGCGGTGAGACTGTCAAGGTGGGCCAGGGTTCTGTGGCTGATGTCTCAACATCTGGCTCACAAGCAGCTCAGACCAGCTTGTCCAAGCCAGCCCTCCTGTCCCCGCACCAAACCTGCAGCCTCACCAGCATTCGTCCTCTGGGTCGGGCACCGGTTTCCTCCCACTGCACCAGCAGAAACCAGAGACTCCTTCTTATCCCTCCCCCTACCCAGTCCGATTCATCACCAAGTCTCGCCATGTTGCCTTTTATATTTCTCTGAAATCTGTGCACCTCTCCTCACCCTATTGTCACCTTCCTAACCTGAGCCCCTTCATTTTTGGCCTGGCTCCTTCCTTCCTTCCTTCCTTCTTTCCTTCCTTCCTTTCTTTCTTTCTCTCTCTCTCTTTCTTTTTTCTTTTTCTTTTTCTTTTGACGGAGTTTTGCTCTTGTTGCCCAGGCAATAGTGCAATGGCACAATCTTGACTCACTGCAACCTCTGTCTCCCAAGTTCAAGCAATTCTCATGACTCAGCCTCCTGAGCAGCTGGGATTACAGGTGCCTGCCACCACGCCCAGCTAATTTCGTATTTTTAGTAGAGACAGGGTTTCTCCATGTCGGTCAGGCTGGTCTCGGACTCCTGACCTCAGGTGATCCACCCACCTCGGCCTCCCAAAGTGCTGGGATTACAGGTGTGAGCCACCGCGCCCAGCCTGGCCTGGCCCATTTCTAATTGACTTCCTCTCTTCAACTTCAGCCTCCCTCCAGTCCTTTCTCCACACTGTATCTAGGGGGATGGTTTCAAGATGCACATTCCACCAATGGCTCCTCCTTGAAGTTGATCTTCTGCTTAAAAGCTTTCAATAGGCACCCTTGCCCTCAAGATGAAGACCAAAATCCAGACCCCAAAGGCCCTGGCCAGGCCTCTCTGTCCACTTTAATCTTTGACCATTTCCCCCTGACTGTCTGAGCTCCAGCCTCAGAGCCTTTCCACATATTGTTCCATTTGCTTGACTCTCTCTTCCTCTTCTCTTCCTCATTATTGCCACTTTGCCTAATTAACTTCTTTAGACCCTTAAACATCACTTCATCAGGGAAGCCCTCCCCTAGTCTTACACAAGGCCAGGCCCCCCTATTGTAGAGTCTCATAACACAATCTTTGTCTTTTACACCCTTTATCTCAGTAGGCAGTTCTTTATTTTTTATTTTTTGAGATAAGAGTTTCACTCTTTTTGCCCAGGCTGGGGTGCAATGGCGTGACCTCGGCTCACTGCAACCTCTGCCTCCTGGATTCAAGTGATTCTCCTGCCTCAGCCTCCCAAGTAGTTGGGATTACAGGCGCCTACCACCACGCCCAGCTAATTTTGTGTTTTTAGTAGAGACGGGCCTTCACCATGTTAGCCAGGCTGGTCTCGAACTCCTGACCTCAGGTGATTTGCCTGCCTTGGCCTCCCAAAGTGCTAGGATTACAGGCGTGAGCCACCACTCCTGGTCTCAGTTTGTAATTCTTTAAATTTTAGTCATTGGTTTAACTCTTGCCCCTTAGTCTGTAAGCTGCAGGAGTGCAGATACCTTTGAGTTCTTGGTGCCTAGCACAGGTCTGGTCCAGAGCAGACCTGCAATCAATATTGTGGAATAAATGAGTCCAGCTGTGGCCAGCCTTAAACGCCTGCTAAGCAATTTAGGCCATATCCTGTTGGCTGTGGAAAACTGTTGGAGAGAATCAGGGATTTAGGGCTTTGGGAAGATTAACAGATTGGAGGGGAGGAACATGTGGAGGGCTTGTGGAAAGGATAAAAATTAGGCAGAAACTTCAGAACTTACGAGGAAACTACTGTTAGCCCCATCTTCCAGACTGAGAAAACTAAGGCTCAAAGAGGTTAAGTAACTTACTCGAAATCACATACCTGGTGAGTAGCTGAGCCAGAAATCCAGCCCAGGCCTACCAGATCCCAGAGCCTGAGCTCTTTATCATGTGCTAAACTGCCTCTGTGACCCACTACTGCTTGTCAACAGTGGCCCACAAGTGCTTCAGGGGCATGTGTGGGGCCTGGTGTTGTGGATCTTCCACACGTAGAAGAGACTGGACGCCACGGGCAATCAGTTGGTGTTTTCTGAATGGACGGATGGGACCATGTAACAGGAATGTCAAAGGCAGGAGAAGCAGCAAAGCTTTACACCCAGCTCATTCTCCTGGAAGCCGCCATGAAGCAGTCTTTTCCCTCCAGTCCACGAACTACCTGAGGGCAGGGACTGCATTTGCAGTCAGAAATGTCAGAGTCAGAGATGTAGGGTCTGAAAACCTAGTTCAAGTCCTCACTCGAGCACTTACAAGGAAGGCATGTGACCTCTCCGAGTCTGTCTCTCTGATGGTAATAGGAGGAATTGGAGGAATTCCAGGATAACCTGGGTGAGGGCCCTCTGCAGCCTAAGTTCTGAGACACAGTGTCCTCAGTTTACTTACCTGACCAGCGGGCTTAATAATTTCCAACCTGTGACGTGGCTTTTTTGTGGCTCTTTTTTTTTTTTTAGACAATGTCTTGCTCTGTCGCCCAGGCTGGAGTACAGTGGTGTGATCTCGGCTCACTGCAATCTCTGCCTCCCAGATTCAAGCCATTCTCCTGTCTCAGCCTCCCGAGTAGCTGGGACTACAGGCGCATACCACCATACCTGGTTAATTTTTATATTTTTAGTAGAGACGGGATTTCGCCATATTGGTCAGGCTGGTCTTGAACTCCTGACCTCAGGTGATCCGCCCGCCTCGGCCTCCCAAAGTGCTGGGATTACAGCCGTGAGCCACTGCTTCCAGCTGACATGGCTCTTTCTAATGCCATCTGCTGTTATTACTATCATCATTGTCATTATTAGTCCTTGACTGCAGACAGATGGCTTTAAGGAAGTCAAATATAGAGTTTACACCTGGAGAGGGAGGCACAGGGGTGAGAGAGGACAAGGTGTGATCTACTTTTAAGGGAGCACACCCGCGCTTCCCCTACTTGCCCCCAGAAGACCAAAGCCATGAGCAGGAACCTCTTTAGGAGGACAAGTTGAGCCACAGGCCAGCCTGGGTCACATCTTGTCCCCACCCTGCCCTGAAGAGAAGCTCTGCAGGAGACCAGGCAGCCAGGGCAAAGGGCCTAAAAATGCCAAGGCCTGATTTGCATAGGCAAAGAGCAGCCTCCTCATCTCTCCTCCAGCCTTCCAGAGACTTCCTGCATTTGTAGGTGAGAAGGGGCCCTTGACAGGTGGCTGTGGGAGTCCTCACCTCACCCTCTGCTCTCTCCACAGCTCTTGAGATCTGTGGCCTGAAAGGCGCTGGAAGCAGAGCCTGTGAGTGTGGTCCCCGTCACCAGAGCCCCAACCCACCGCCGCCATGGTAGGAAAAGGTGCCAAAGGGATGCTGGTGAGTACAGAGGCCAGACTGCGGGAAGGAACTGCTGATGGTAGCTTCTCTCCTGTCCCCACAGAATGGTGCTGTGCCCAGCGAGGCCACCAAGAGGGACCAGAACCTCAAACGGGGCAACTGGGGCAACCAGATCGAGTTTGTACTGACGAGCGTGGGCTATGCCGTGGGCCTGGGCAATGTCTGGCGCTTCCCATACCTCTGCTATCGCAACGGGGGAGGTACCCAGTGGGCACAGGGCAGGGACCACCCAACTCCTGAGCCAGACCTCTCCCTGCCTACCAGGCGCCTTCATGTTCCCCTACTTCATCATGCTCATCTTCTGCGGGATCCCCCTCTTCTTCATGGAGCTCTCCTTCGGCCAGTTTGCAAGCCAGGGGTGCCTGGGGGTCTGGAGGATCAGCCCCATGTTCAAAGGTGAGGCCTGGGCGGGGCACTCGCTCACACATAGGCTCCTCCCCCCACCCCTCCCCTCCTGCAGGAGTGGGCTATGGTATGATGGTGGTGTCCACCTACATCGGCATCTACTACAATGTGGTCATCTGCATCGCCTTCTACTACTTCTTCTCGTCCATGACGCACGTGCTGCCCTGGGCCTACTGCAATAACCCCTGGAACACGCATGACTGCGCCGGTGTACTGGACGCCTCCAACCTCACCAATGGCTCTCGGCCAGCCGCCTTGCCCAGCAACCTCTCCCACCTGCTCAACCACAGCCTCCAGAGGACCAGCCCCAGCGAGGAGTACTGGAGGTGAGGCACCTGCAGGACCTGGGGTGGGGGGATGGCCCTCAGTGACAGAGTCTCCCCTTCCCAGGCTGTACGTGCTGAAGCTGTCAGATGACATTGGGAACTTTGGGGAGGTGCGGCTGCCCCTCCTTGGCTGCCTCGGTGTCTCCTGGTTGGTCGTCTTCCTCTGCCTCATCCGAGGGGTCAAGTCTTCAGGGAAAGCAAGTACCCCTCCCCAGCAGGGTCTGTGCCCCCAGAAGAGTCCATGGAGCCCTCTTGTGCCAGGTGGTGTACTTCACGGCCACGTTCCCCTACGTGGTGCTGACCATTCTGTTTGTCCGCGGAGTGACCCTGGAGGGAGCCTTTGACGGCATCATGTACTACCTAACCCCGCAGTGGGACAAGATCCTGGAGGCCAAGGTGGGAAGTGAGGGAAACCGGAAGGGGGCTGGACAGCTCCTCACCCACCGGTCCTTCCCTGCAGGTGTGGGGTGATGCTGCCTCCCAGATCTTCTACTCACTGGGCTGCGCGTGGGGAGGCCTCATCACCATGGCTTCCTACAACAAGTTCCACAATAACTGTTACCGGTGAGTGCTCCCTGCTGGGCTGAGGCTGCCCCGGGAAGCTGAACTCTGTTTTCCTCCCCATCAGGGACAGTGTCATCATCAGCATCACCAACTGTGCCACCAGCGTCTATGCTGGCTTCGTCATCTTCTCCATCCTCGGCTTCATGGCCAATCACCTGGGCGTGGATGTGTCCCGTGTGGCAGACCACGGCCCTGGCCTGGCCTTCGTGGCTTACCCCGAGGCCCTCACACTACTTCCCATCTCCCCGCTGTGGTCTCTGCTCTTCTTCTTCATGCTTATCCTGCTGGGGCTGGGCACTCAGGTACGAGGTGCAGGACGTGGACCGGAGGCTTGCAGGTCTCCGATCTGACAGCCACATCCTGCAGTTCTGCCTCCTGGAGACGCTGGTCACAGCCATTGTGGATGAGGTGGGGAATGAGTGGATCCTGCAGAAAAAGACCTATGTGACCTTGGGCGTGGCTGTGGCTGGCTTCCTGCTGGGCATCCCCCTCACCAGCCAGGTAAGAGCTGCGTAAGGGAAGGGCTGGCCCAGGGCGCCTCCCACAGCTGCCCGCTGTTCCCCAGGCAGGCATCTATTGGCTGCTGCTGATGGACAACTATGCGGCCAGCTTCTCCTTGGTGGTCATCTCCTGCATCATGTGTGTGGCCATCATGTACATCTACGGTGAGCACTCGAGCCTCCGGCCTCCCGCGACCCCTGCGGGTCTGCTGACCCCCCATCTCTCCAGGGCACCGGAACTACTTCCAGGACATCCAGATGATGCTGGGATTCCCACCACCCCTCTTCTTTCAGATCTGCTGGCGCTTCGTCTCTCCCGCCATCATCTTCGTGAGTTCCCTGGCCGGCCCCTCCCTTCCCCCCTCACGCCCACTCCCACACCTGCCCCGTGCAGTTTATTCTAGTTTTCACTGTGATCCAGTACCAGCCGATCACCTACAACCACTACCAGTACCCAGGCTGGGCCGTGGCCATTGGCTTCCTCATGGCTCTGTCCTCCGTCCTCTGCATCCCCCTCTACGCCATGTTCCGGCTCTGCCGCACAGACGGGGACACCCTCCTCCAGGTGAGGGCAGGGACAGGCTGGGTAGCCAGGCACTGCCCCTGTGCCCCATGCCTACCTCATGCAGCGTTTGAAAAATGCCACAAAGCCAAGCAGAGACTGGGGCCCTGCCCTCCTGGAGCACCGGACAGGGCGCTACGCCCCCACCATAGCCCCCTCTCCTGAGGACGGCTTCGAGGTCCAGCCACTGCACCCGGACAAGGCGCAGATCCCCATTGTGGGCAGTAATGGCTCCAGCCGCCTCCAGGACTCCCGGATATGAGCACAGCTGCCAGGGGAGTGGCCCCACCCCCACCCCGTGCTCCCACCGCAGAGACTGGTGAGGCAGAGGCCAGGTGTCTCTGCCTGCCCCCTGCCACGCCCTGGCCAGGACGGCTGCTGTCACCTTGGTCACCACTGCTAGTGCAGTCATTCATGCTCATGTCCCCAGTGTTTACATGTCCTTTGGATGCCAAGATAGCAGCTGGGGGGAGGGGTGGGAGTGGAGGGTTGCTGGGAGGTCCAAAGCACTTTGGAGGGGTCTCGGGCCAGGTCCCCAGCAGCCTGGATGGCTTTACGTGGCCTCCGATACCCTTATACCCTGCCCTGAGCTGAGGTTCTGGGTGGGCCTCCAGCCCCATGACTAGTGCTCCTGCCCTCAGAGCCGACCCCAGCCTCTGCCAGGCACATTTGGCTATTCCTCCCTAGGGGCAGGATGAAGGGCTGGGGGACTGCCCAGTGTTACTTGTCAGGCTGTGCTGCCCAGCCCTGTTTATCTGTGTAATTATTTTTGTAAACATTGTATTCTCTGTGGTCGCCACCTCCTCGCCCCCAGCCTCGGGTTCAGTCTGTCTTCCAGGCCTGCTTGCACCTCACTGGGCTGCTCCGGGGTCTCTGCCCCTCATTCCAGGCCTGGCTGTCAGGCCCAGCCAGCAGGGGCCCGTGACCCAGCAGCCTGCCCAAAGCATTTGTTTCTGGGGGATGGGGTGGGGGCTGCTCCACAGGAGGTTTGAGCCCAGCACCCTGGGGAAGGGGACCCTGCACGACACCCCCTTGCCCTCCCTCCATGAGGCTAAAGGCCCAGTCTTCCCAAATGTGCTGCCCTCGTTCATGTGCCAAATGGCCCCAGCCCACATGCCCCTCCCCTCTCTGGAGTGGGAGCCCCTTCTGAAGTGTCTGAATCCCTGAAGTGTTCATTTGTCCGTCCTCTGTGCAGTGACAGCCCCGGCCAAGCCACCTCTAATCCTCTGTAGCAATAACGGTGCGCCGCCCATCCCTGCCCATTGTGCACCACTAGGATTTTAAAGTCCATAGATTTTAATGAAATTTCTATTCCTGTCTCTGAGCGGCTGCTGTGCTTTGTCTGGGTCCCCCAGG